CCTGAGAAGCGGTTTAGGACCCGAGCCCAGGTTTGAGCTATTAACTGCACTTCACTGACGCAAAAATGGATGCATTCATTTACTCATTCATCCAACATGCATTTGATGTTGGTAACCAGTTAATATCTGAAAGCTGGGGGATATAAACTGAACATAGAGTCCCATCTCCATCCTCAGGAAACTCATGCCCTCCGGTGATGGGGGGCAGGACAAATAGCAGAGAGACCGCCTTATTTTACAAGATGTCATTGTTCTCTGAGAGGCTGAAAAGATTTTCTATCACCACTAGCCTCCTCCTCTCCACGGCCATTTACAGAATGGGCAAACCAGCCTCCCAGCGGAAGACCAAGCTTGCTAGCGGTCAACGTTGCCGGCAGCTCTGCAAGCGCTTCCAGCGGGCGTCGCTCTCCTTTCGGGGGTGGTACTTTCATTCGGTCATCCTGTGAGTGTTCCACTTCCCGACGGAGGCCGAGCACTCACACCGCGGCGGAGGTACCCGTCACCGCAGAACCGGGTGGCTGGCTCTCCTCCAGGGAGAAAGCCTGTCACTTATTCCTCAACACTGTTGGGAAGTTACCTAGAAAAGTACAGACAGAAGACCTAGGCTTGCGTTTTAGAATCGTGGAGTGTTAGCGCTGGCCAAATCGTTGGACACAATGTAAGCTTGATCAGGAAAATGAGCTCCAGGGTCTCACAGGCGGGGCCTGGAATCTTGGCGCAATCTGCGACCCTCACTGCCTCCTACAGTCGGGGCTGAGCGTTCTTTCAAACAGCCAAAGTAATCACTTAAGTCCAGCAATGATCTCCTTGGAGAAATCAAAAGATCCTCCCTAAGAGACGGCCTTGGAGGGCATCGCCCCTGGGGCTGGGCACAGCACGTCTTCCCGGCCCCGGCGCGGGAGGAGGGTTTGGGGACAGCGGCCGCACTCCGGACCCTTCTTCAGATTGCACAGGAGGAGGCGGTAGCGGAACCTTTCTCCTCCGCCTGGTTCTCGCTTCCACCCGGGCCCAGTTGGGGACGGACGCACTAGAGGCGACCTAAACATGGAGACAGCGGGCGCTGCAACTGGGCAGCCGGCCTCTGGGCTGGAGGCTCCGGGGTCCACGAATGACCGGCTTTTCCTGGTTAAAGGTAAGATGTGCTGTGGTGAGGTGCGGGCGTCGATATCCCCCCTCCTCCCCGAAACTCTTGGCAGGTGGAATTTTCCTTGGTACCGTTGCTGCAGCGGGAATGCTAGCTGGATTTATTACAACATTATCATTGGCTAAAAAGAAAAGCCCTGAATGGTTCAATAAGGTTGGTGACACTGAAATCCATTCATAGCATTGGTTTTTACCTCAACTTTTCTGTTTCATTTCAGGGAAGTATGGCCACGGCTGCATTACCGGAAAGCGGGTCTTCCCTTGCCTTGCGAGCTCTGGGCTGGGGCTCCCTGTATGCATGGTGTGGGGTTGGTGTGATTAGCTTCGCAGTCTGGAAAGCTTTAGGAGTTCACAGTGTAAGTAACTACTGTCTTGTCCCTGGTATCTACATTTGATAACTGATTATTTTTCTTCTTTTAGATGAACGACTTTCGAAGTAAAATGCAATCAATATTTCCAACAATTCCCAAGAACTCCGAATCGGCTGTTGAGTGGGAGGAAACATTGAAATCCAAATGAGATGAGCATGGATGAATTTCAAAATGCTTGTTACAGAAAGGGGTGGCTCTGGAGACACCATGACAGCAAAAGGACTGGGACTGATTTCTCCCAGGAACATGGGCAGATTGCTGACTGAACCAGTGCACTGGATAGCATTCAGCCTCATCACAGGAGAGTATGTGTGTGCGTGCTGGGGGAGGGTAAAGTTTTCCCACAGTTAAGAAGACTATTTAAAAATAGTAATTACAGGAATAACTTCCTTATGTGGAGGGGACCCCATAGGAAATGATTCTGTTTGTAACAGTTGAAGCAAATTTCATACTAAAAAAGTTTATAATAAAAGTATGATAAGAAAATATTTATAAAACAGACCCCCTAATAGCAATAGTACTGCAATGTGTCTAATTAAAGGAGTTTCAAGAGCCTTTCTTGTCAATATATGACAGAACTTGGAAGTCTTATTCTGATTAGCCAGACTACAAAGTGACAGTCACCTGGTAAGTCCTGTATGGTAGGAAGTGGGTGTGGCTCTCGGGTCCTAAATGTGGTCTGTGCTTTACAGCCATCACACACATGCTAGTTATTTACCTGATGCCCTTGCTTGAAGGCCCTATAAATTCTTATACTTAAAACAAAAAGCCAGTAATGAGTTGTGATCACCCCAAAAGGCACAGTTGGGCTAAAATAATGATGATATCAGGGGTAAACATATTTTTTTGAGAAGTTGGTCTGGATCTCTGAACACTGACAATTTGTCATTTTGTCTCAGTTGTCAAAGTAAAAAAAGCCCAGTTGTCATCCGTCTTCAATATTTTTAACCAGAAAGTCACCTGAGTACGGAGTCCCAATATAAAGTATTTGGGACCACCTCCCTAACAAAGCTGTTAGGGTAAATTCTGTGTGCACGCCCAACTCCCTCCTGTCTTCCACAGTCTCCTACAAAAAAAACAGATGGAGAATAATGTCTACATGCAATTGTTTTTACTGCAATTGTATTTTAAAATATTTTCAAGAAGAGAAATACTTTAATATGTCAATATGTCCAGAGAAAAAACCTGTAGTTAAATATCAGTTGTGCAATTTCTTCCTACTTGCCTAGGCTCTAATTAGTCAGCAATCAGGTTTAATAAAGGACATTTGAAATTTCTGTTATCATGAAACCTTTTATTCTAAGGGAGATTTTTAAATGAAATGACAAGAACTTAATGTAATACTTTTCTCTAGACCATGTTACCCTGTTAAAATTGCTGTATTGTTAATGAAACAGGTGTAATCAGCATCTGGAATTCATATGTAATCTGTTAAAAATCCAAGACTGAAAGGAAAGGATTGTGAAATTGGTCAGTGAATGCGGGTAGCAAAAACTCTTCACTGCCTTTCATTTGTAACTAAATCTCCTCTGAGAAGAGATCTGTAGGCTTTGAATGAAAGGAAGGAAAGGCAGGAGCCAAAGGAACAGGTTTTCGTCCATACAATTAGTCTGAATCTAGGTTCCTCTGAATAGAATGGGCACCGCCTGATCCTTTTGTGCTTCATAAATGTGGGTTTCCAACGTGCATGAGATGGCCCTCAAACCTTGTTACAACGATGCACTTTACTCGTTTGATGTGGGGGGAAAAAGAATGGGCACTACCTAAAACTGTTTACAGCTAGAATCTGGGTTTTATTTTTCATAGATGGAGAATGCCTAGTGGTTTCTAAAGGCCTCCACTGGGTGGAGAAAGGAGACTTGCCCACCTGTCTGGAGTGTTAAAAGGAGAAATCATTGTTAACTGATTCTGTTAATGGATTCCTGCCTTGTAACCTCCCGAAGGGCAGGGACCCCTCTCAGGGCCTTGTAAACTGGTGTCAGCACCGCTGCAGAGGCTGCTGCACATCAGGCTGATGGCAGCTAGGCCCTAGGAAGGAGCCAGGGGCCATGGTGGGGGCTCTGCTTTCCCACAGGGCTGGCACAGAGGAGGCCTAGACATATGTTGCTGAAAGAGTGTCCTAATACTAGAGTGGCATGCCTCGTGTCTACAAAACCCTTATATGTCACCTCTGCTGTCCTTGACCGATGGCAGGGGAACTCCCATTAGAATGATGATGAATCCCCTGCAGAGGGGAGGCTGGCAGGGACAAATTCCCTAAAAGAGGGACCAAGCGTCAGCTCCAATTGCATCTTAAAAGCAAAGGTGAAGTAATGCACAGATGGAAATTTAAAAAGAAAACAAGCAGTATGACTCAAGTGGTGTTTTTCACAGTCAGAACTTGAATATCAGTAGATTTCGTCATTTGTCTATTCCTTTTGTACCAGAGGCATATTGTTAAATTGGTTAATGGAAAGGAAAAATGTTGAACAGATAATGTTATTCTTTATGAGACGTACCATCTGTGTATTGAGCTCTGAATGTCCCTGGATATGGAAGAGAGGAAATGTGATGGAATTTCAAGTTTGCCTTCTTTGCTGTCTTTATCTTGGGTTGAGTATGACAAACATAATCACATTTATCTCCTGGAGCATAAAGAGTTTTAATCACCCTATTAACCAGGATGACATTTTTCACAGACTTAAAAAGGAATAGAACAGACATTATCTCCCTATAAGCAATCCATTTCATGGAGGCTGAGCACTAGAAATGCTTTAAAGGATGGATAACGCAGGCCATTTCCATTTCCTGTCTAAGCCAACATTAAGGAGGCTTTCGGTAAGGCTGTTGCTTCCACTGGGTGAGTGTTAAGCTTTACACTTAGAGTCTCAGCGCCCAAAAGAGCTATTAGAGAAAGCACGGGCAGGGAGGAGTGGCTTCCGAGACCCCAGGATTCATTCAAGGGAAAACATGTATCCTGGTAAGTTGCTGCTGCCCTGTGAAAAGGAGTCCATAGGCTGCTGTTATATTCAGAGTCAAGAAAGTGTGGGTTCAGGACAACCTGAGAGTGGAAAGTGGGGGACGGGAGCTGCCTCCGAAGACGCCCGGCAGCCCATCACCAGGAGGACCATGGCCCAAGGGCATGGAAGCATGTGGCTGCTGAGAGGGTCGTGGGCCATCTCCACCACCACCCTCGCGTCAGGGCATGGGCCCAGGCTGGCGTTAAGGGCACTTTGCCTGCTTAGTCAAAAGGTGGCATCGAATCACCTGGGCTGTCACATGTTTTGTTTAGTTTCATGGATAGTATGGGACCAAACTTGCAAATTAATCATTGCAATCTAAGGGGAAAATAGAAGAAATTAAGGTGGGGGTGGGGGGACGGGGAGCCCATGGGGATAAAAGTAATTAAAATCCATTGAATTTAGCTATTTCACTTGGGGCAACATTTAATCTCCAAGATTAAATCTTGGTTTATGGGGAAGGTTATATATTTTCATCTCATTTTTATGTATCATCTTTAAGACAAATTGTTAAGTACAAATGAAAATCAGGTAACATACAAAGGCATTTCATCAAATAGTTAAATTTCCTATGAAAGTTAGTAAAATACATATTTTTATAATACCATGTTCAAGTGAAGTGTTTTTGCTTTCTGCCAAGAGTCATTAAATGATATAGCAAGTATTTGGGTCTCTCTTGGTGTTATCAGGATTAATTGCCCAAGGCTGCGATTTTGTGAGCATAGAAGAGGAAAGCAAGCATCTCTCACAAGCAGTGACATGAATCTGTAATAATGAGTGAGGCTGTTAGCAAATTTTGTGTGATGGCAGATAACTCAGTTTTGGAGAAAATTAGAATCACAGCTACCAAGAAGCACATATCGTTTCAACTTTCCCACCCAAGTATTAGTGAAGTGATTTAGGACCTTGATTTATATTTCTTAGAGAAGCTGGCTCGAGGCCTTTGTTTCATTACTGTTTGATGAGGCATGATCCCTTACTTTAAAAAAAAAAAAAGGTGAATGTATTAAATGTACTTAAAGACATAAGGATAAAGCTCATTCTTAATGGACTCTCC